GCGCCCGCACAACTGACCCTCTGACGTCCCTTCTTCCAGGGCACCTGCAAGCAGAGATTGACCTATGGCTCTGGGCCCCTCAACAGCCCTTCCACAATCGGGAGAATCCCTTTAGTTACACAAAGGCCCGGAGCAAGCTTTAAAATGAGAGGCCATCAACAGGTTTTTAAGAAATCTAATCCTCCGCTGTGACGCGGAGCTCAGGCAGGAAAGCCAGGGCAAGTTTTCATACCAGTATAGTCAGCAAAGGGGCGGCGGGGGCGGCGCAGCACCCTGCACTCACACAAGTACTGCCTCTCCCTCTAGCTCGGCTCCTCATTTTACCCCGAGCACACGCAAGCCACCACCCCGGCCTGGGGAGCCCCCCTGCCCAGTCCCCGCCCACCTGCCGGAAACCCCGGGGTCCCACCTGCGGACTTCGAAGAGCGTATCCCGAGCTCGCGGTCGCCCCGCCGCCGACCCCGGGTCAGCCTGTAAATGCAGTAGCAGGCGCCCGCGCCGAGCAGCAGGCCCGCCGCCACCCAGCCCGCGCCCCGGGGGCCACCCATGCTGCCGCCGCGGCAGAGCCGCAGCGCCGGGCCAGGGCAGGAGGCTCGCGGGGGCCAGCGCGGAGGTCTCCAGCGCACGCGGGCCTAGCCGCCACAGCAAACGCCACCTGACCTGGATGTGGAGAAAGGAAATGGGGTCTGAGCTCCGCCTCCCGGAAACGGCCTAGCTCAAAGCCTATAACCGCCCACTCCAGCCCGGCGCGTCCCGGCGGCTTCTCCCAGGCGAGGCGGGGCGGTGCGGGGCGCTGCACACCGGGAGGGGGGGGTCGGACGGTGCGCCCCACGCGGAGACGCCGGGGCCCGCAACCCAGAGCCGAGCTTCCCGTCTCTTCCCCCGGGGCGTGAAGCAACCATTCCTCCCTCCCGCCCCTGGCAGCGGAGCGCGGGGCGGTGCCACGCCCAGCCCCGCCCCCTGGTTGCCGGGACAACGCCCGCACGCGCCCGGCCCCTAGTCCCAGCGCGGGGAGGGTACTATCGCAGCTTCTCCGTCAGGCCTTGGGCCATGGCCTCGCTACGCAATGCCAACCCGAGGCTGAAGAACTACTTCAAGGAGAACTACATTCCTCAGGTCTGCGAGGTACTGGACACGCGTGGCAGCGGACACAGACCAACATTGATGCCATTTCCCTTTTTTCCCCTAGGCACTGTTATGTGGTATACTTGTTACATGTCCTGAGGATCCGCTGAGGTATTTAGAGGGAATGATCATGGTTATAATCAAAAGTGGTCTTCAGAATCTTCTTTGGTAAGTATTGTTTTGATTTTTGATAGGGAAATAATTTTGACTGTATTTTATGATGTTATTAAAGGGATATGTGCATTACTCCATCAATGAAACCAAACATTCGAAGATTGTCTGAAACTTACCTGGAACAACTTTTTGAATTGGATGATCAGCTGGTAATTATTAGTAATCAAGAATACGCAAATATTATTTGTTATTTCAATTATTTATTTACTTTAGATGACTCCGGAATTGATGATAAAAGCCTGTAGCTTTTATACTGGACATTTAGTAAAGACTCATTTTTGGTAAGAATGTGATTTTTACAATTTCTTCCTCTATTATTTTTTAAAAAATGTCTTCTGCCTGCAGCACTTGGAGAGACATAGCTCGTACAAATGAAAATGTCGTCCTGGCTGAAAAAATGAACAGAGCAGTGACATGCTACAATTTCAGACTTCAAAAATCTGTATTTCATCACTGGCACTCTTATATGGAAGACCAGAAAGAAAAACTTAAAAGTAAATTCTTACATAGTAGCAATTACTTTTTGATATATACAGTAATCTAGTAAATTTCCTTCAGATATTCTATTGCGGATACAACAGATCATCTATTGTCACAAGCTAACCATTATCCTAACAAAATGGCGGAATACAGCAAGACATAAGAGTAAAAAGAAAGAAGATGAGCTGGTATTGTATATTGAAACAATTTTTTAAGAATCTCCATGGAATTTTAAAATTATTTTCATTGCAGATATTAAAACATGAACTTCAATTGAAAAAATGGAAAAATAGGTTAATACTCAAAAGAGCTGCTGCAGAAGAATCCAATTTTCCTGAACGAAGTTCTTCTGAAGTCTTTCTTGTAGATGAGACTCTAAAATGTGACATTTCACTGTTACCTGAAAGAGCAATATTACAGGTTTGTATGAATTCAGTATACATTATATACTATTTCAAAGTTGTGTATTTTTCTTTGTGTTTAGATTTTCTTCTACCTCAGTTTAAAAGATGTGATAATATGTGGTCAAGTTAATCATGCCTGGATGTTGATGACACAACTAAACTCACTGTGGAATGCTGTAAGTAGATACTAACTGAACTATGTCTTTACATTTCTTAATGCATTTTGTTTATTCTTTTTAGATTGATTTTTCCTCAGTGAAAAATGTGATTCCAGATAAATATATAGTGTCTACTTTGCAAAGGTGGCGTTTAAATGTGCTGCGTTTGAATTTTCGTGGTTGTCTTCTCCGACCCAAAACTTTCAGATCTGTCAGTAAGTATGTTCATTACAACTATTTGTCTTGCTAGTTTAGTGACGTGTAACTTATTTGATTTAGGCCACTGTAGGAACTTGCAAGAGTTGAATGTCTCTGACTGCCCAACATTCACAGTGAGTATAAGCAACCATTTTTACTGCTGTTTTGATAAGCCTCTTCCCTCTGTTTTTCATGCAGGATGAATCAATGAGACACATTTCTGAGGGCTGCCCGGGGGTCCTGTGTCTCAATCTGTCTAACACAACTATCACCAACAGGACGATGCGACTCCTGCCGAGGTAATGTTTGTGTTATTTGTATGACACTGAAAAATACTTTCCTTCCTCTCTTTTGTCTTTTCAGGCACTTCCACAACTTACAGAATCTTAGTTTGGCTTATTGCAGACGGTTCACAGACAAAGGCTTACAGTACCTGAACTTGGGGAATGGATGCCACAAGCTCATCTATCTGGACCTCTCTGGCTGCACCCAGGTTTGTCTTTCAGTCTTCTCTTTGCTGCGGTGTCTCCCATTATTTTCTACTCTGTACAATTCAGATTTCAGTCCAAGGCTTCAGGTACATTGCAAACAGCTGCACTGGAATTATGCATCTTACCATTAATGACATGCCAACTCTGACGGACAACTGTGTAAAAGTAGGTAGTTGGGAAGTACCTTTACTTTTCTGTTGATTAATTTAATCATTTTTTTCTTCTAAAGGCTTTAGTTGAAAAATGCTCTCGTATTACATCGCTGGTTTTCACTGGTGCACCGCATATCTCCGATTGTACTTTCAGAGCTCTTTCTGCTTGTAAACTCAGAAAGATCCGATTTGAAGGTCTGTTATATTAAAAATGTGGTTCAGCATTATACTTGTCTTTTCTTCTGTTTTTTAAAAACAGGAAATAAAAGGGTTACTGATGCATCCTTCAAATTTATAGACAAGAATTATCCAAATCTCAGTCACATTTATATGGCTGACTGCAAGGGAATAACAGACAGCAGCCTCAGATCCCTTTCACCTTTGAAGCAACTGACTGTGTTGAATTTGGCAAATTGTGTAAGGTAATGAGTCATTCAGTAATATATTCAAGAAATCACATGTAAAATTTTTCTCTCTTTCCTACAGAATTGGTGATATGGGACTAAAGCAATTTCTTGATGGTCCTGCAAGCATGAGGATAAGAGAGCTAAATTTAAGCAACTGTGTGCGGCTAAGTGATGCCTCTGTTATGAAACTATCTGAGCGGTATGATAAAACAGTCTTTTACATCATATCATAGCTAAAATTAATCCATGCTACTTTCTTTTAGCTGCCCTAATTTAAACTACTTGAGTTTACGAAATTGTGAACATTTGACTGCCCAAGGAATTGGATATATTGTAAACATCTTTTCCTTGGTATCAATAGATCTCTCTGGAACAGACATCTCTAATGAGGTAAAAAAATTCAAAACAGTACAATGACTTTTCACAAAATGATCTTTATATTAAATATTTTTAGGGTTTGAATGTGCTTTCCAGACATAAAAAATTGAAGGAACTTTCTGTATCTGAATGTTATAGAATCACTGATGATGGAATTCAGGTAAGATCATTAAGATCATCTGTTAAAGAATTAAGAAAAAATTTGACCTTGGAATTTTTTGCAGGCATTCTGCAAAAGCTCACTGATCTTGGAACATTTGGATGTCTCTTATTGCTCCCAGCTGTCAGATATGATTATCAAAGCACTGGCCATTTACTGCATTAACCTCACATCTCTCAGCATTGCTGGCTGTCCAAAGGTATGTGCAGGAGTCAGGGCTCAAACACATCCATAACCAGTACTTACTTTGGCTCTGTGTTCAGATTACTGACTCAGCAATGGAGATGTTATCGGCAAAATGCCATTACCTGCACATTTTGGATATCTCTGGTTGTGTCTTGCTTACTGACCAAATCCTTGAGGACCTTCAGATAGGCTGCAAACAACTCCGGATCCTTAAGATGCAATACTGCACAAATATTTCCAAGTAAGTATGTACCTGACTATGACAAACTTTTGCTCCCTAAAACAAGCATTTCCTTTTCCTATAGGTCAAGATCATTGTTGCCTCTAACTGTGCTACTCTTGTACTACAGTCAACATCAGTGGCATTGAATGATTATGAACAACTGTGAACTGCAGTGTGTGTCCAGAACTCTGGTGTTTGGGAGGCAGGGGGCAGGAGGGTGTTGGAAATAGGAACATAAGAATGCCCCTTCTAGACCAGCAATCCAGCAGAAGCCAAGAGGGTTAAAGGACTTCCCTTCTTGGTGTAAGCTGCTGAAATCTCTCGTTTGAGCTATTCATGATGAGTTTCAGGGAGATGCAAAGAAATGTAATAAACTCTTAAGTAACTTACTACCTTCTTAAACAAAAGGAAAATAACAAAGTTTAAAATTATAAATAATTAATGCCCTGAAGCTATGTAATAGAAAGAAATTAATTCTATGATCAACTTCCTGTAGATGTTTAGAGGAGGAGAAGACTGGGTTTGAGCCATTTCCAAGGAGGCTGGATTGGTTTGGAGTTTTGAAAAATGGATAATGTTTAGACTGATAGAGATGGGTGAAGGGTAATGATGGAGCCTTGCTGTTTGTTACATGAAACTGATGGTGCTAATGTTATATGCCTCAACATTTGGTATTATATTTCAGTAAGTCTTAAGGGGAAAAATGTTCAGAAAATGTGTTGAAAGATATGATAATCTCACCTTTATAGAATTGAAAAGGGAGAAATATCATTAGGAGAATAATGTGGGAAAAGCAAAAGATATAAACCCACTACTTTTGCATAGTAATGTTCTACTTTGAGGATATGTAAAGATTATATAAGAGGTTTAAAATGCAGGCTAGCACCTTAAAAAAAGATTTAAAAAATTAACAGAATGCAAAACATTATCTTTGACAATAAACTTACCATTTTCAAAACTGAGAATAAATATTTCTCTGAAGAGAATAAACTTGTTTGCCAAGTTTTAGTCCATAGGGATTGGTGGCTCCAAACTAGGAATTAGTATATGATAATTGCTTTTACTCAATTTGTTCTTTAAGTTTGTAGAAGTTTTGTGTGAGAGCCAATAATAAGCTAAAAAGCAATGTGCTTAGAGGCAGAATTAGGAATGCTTTGGTTACCTCCCTGTTAAGTTTGGTTACAATTATTTTAATACATCTAAAGTTTGATTTAACTGAAATAGCATTTTAAACTGTTATCTCTATGTTGTTGGTTTTTTTTCTTCCTATTTCATTGCCTTACCTGAACTCATATGGCCATTCAGCACAAACTTAACTCGAAGTGTATGGTAATGCCAGCTCCATATCAATGACTCAGTTTCCAGACTTTTGCAATTAATAACTCAAGGTAACATACGGCAAGAGTGGGGAAGGTAGTGCCTTCATGGGTAAACATCATAGTTACTCATTTCTAATCGTACAGAAGTGGTCAATTACTCATCTCCTCTTTAGTACTAATCTCGTGATTCAAACCAACTTTCTAGGAAAGGAAATTCTTCCTTCTGTCCTCAAAATGGCTTTGTTTTCAAGTTAGACCTACTTTTTTTCTGATGCATTCTTTACTTTCTTGTTTCCTGCTAAGAAAGACTATAACAGTATTTTTTAATACTGTGTTATAGTGTTGTGACACCTTTGAGTCACAAACCTTCTCATAAAAATGTGTATTATAGACAAAACTGCATGAACTTTCAGGGAGTTCATGGACCTCCCTGAAGTTCATCCATGTAGTCAAAAGGGATCTGTGAACTCTGGGTTAAGAGCTCCTGGCCTGGTGCATGGTCAGCCTTCACAGGTAGGCTGGTTAGGTTACTCCCTCATCAGAGAAACTAGAAATACCAAGGAAGGGGCTTACTTAAAGCAGTATAAATAAATAGAGGCCTCAGTGTTCCTCTTCCATGGCCATGTGTAGTTTCCTTACCCATTCACTGTATCTGTTAATTTCTGAACTGGCTGAATCAGAGTTACTGAGGCTTTGGGACCCTGTTTATTTGTACACTTACCCATATCCTCACTCTCAGCAAGGCAAGAGAGGTCTCATGTGAATTCAGATTGTGACAGTGAATTCCCTAACTCCAAATTTGGTTGAGTTTGAAAATTTTGCACTAGGGGTTACTTCTGCAACTAGCTAATGCTAAGCACTGTTATTACAGGAAGGCAGCTCAAAGAATGTCATCTAAAGTTCAGCAGCAGGAATACAACACTAATGACCCTCCACGTTGGTTTGGCTATGATAGGGAAGGAAACCCTGTTACAGAGCTTGACAACATAACATCATCTAAAGGAGCCTTAGAATTAACAGTGAAAAAGTCAACATACAGCAGTGAAGACCAAGCAGCGTGACCTTCAGCCTCAAGCAGGAAGAACAAAAAATCAAGAACTTGGCAAGTTTTCTCCATTTGTTGCAAGTATGTTTACTAGCTGAATCTCAATAACAATGTAAACAAGCAACAAACCATCTTCTGATTCTTATTCCAACTACAAATATTTCCAAACACATCAGTAGTTCTTCTGTCTAAATAATCATGATTTAAAAAAGAAGCCAGGCCAGGAGCGGTGGCTCACACCTGTAATCCTAGCACTTTGGTAGGCCAAGGCGGGTGGACCATAAGTCAGGAGTTCAAGACCAGCCTGGCCAACATGGTGAAACCCCATCTTTACTAAAAATACAAAAATTAGCCGGGTGTGGTGGTGGGCGCCTGTAATCCCAGCTACTCAGGAGGCTGAGGCAGGGGACTTGCTTGAACCTGAGAGGCGGAGGTTGCAGTGAGCCTAGATCACGTCACTGCATTCCAGCCTCGGCGACAGAGCAAGACTCCGTCTCAAAAAAAAAAAAAAAAAAAAGAAGCCAAATCAAGTACTGACTACACAAAATTTCTGCCTAAATTTAATCAAACCAATAGTTTTGATGAGATTATAAAATCTACAGTTATATGAAACAACCCTGAGAGATGAGACTTTTTTGACAAGAAATTAAGAAATTTTTCTTTAGAAAGGAAAAAGAAAGCAGAGATGGCCATATGTCAAACTAAGAGTTTGAGCCAGGGGAATAACTTTAAGGATCTGTAACGCTTTTTAAGGCTTTATAAAGAATACAGACATATATTAATATTTTCAAAGGAAATGTGGCTTTTCTGTGGTTTCCAGACATTTAACAACAAAAGAGAACTAAATGCCGCCAATTAACTCTGTACTTATCTCAACATTTGACTTAGTCAGGGGCAAATTAAATAGAAACAAGAACTATCTGAATAGAAAGAATGTCCCTGCAATGTCTCAGAAAGACATCTCTTTAATCAAATTTGCACAACGGAGGAATTCTTAAACTATGCTATGCCAAAAAAGATGCTCCCTCAATTTTATGCTAGGAAGTATGGGTTATTAATTGCATATCTACATATTAGTTTTTAATAAGCTTTAATCCGTAGGTTTTAGTATATGTGCTGCCGAAGTGAGCACATCTGTGGGTTTTTACCATTATTTGATATTATGTAACACTGATGTTGACACAGTCCAAGAGAAAACACAACTCTGTTCTGACTGCCGCAAACAAGCCTTGTCAGCAATATCAGATCAGCCTTTTAACCTTTCTATTTCCTCAATTACTTATCTCTCACGTGGAGTTAATTCTCTTTTTGTATCCCACAAGTTTCAAATAAGGATTAAAAACTTAAGATAAAGCATCGTTATTTTGAAAAGTTTTAAAAAGATTGTACAAAGTATTATTATAGGCTACCTTGTATTAGCTAAATGCTTTTAGTAATTCTCCCCCACTGAGGTTGACTTGCAAAGTTTTTGAAATAAGGTAATATTACTTAGCTGTGGAAAGGTTCCTAGGAGTGGGCACACAGGCAACAGAATCATTTGAGTGGGAAGTTTTAGACCATAGCCAAGAGACATAAGATGACATAAGAGTATGATTTTAACCTAAATTTGGAAATTTCTGGCAGCTGCATTAAAGATGTTTTCAAAAATCTGATCCCTAAGTGCTTCATGCACACAACTGGTGGAACTTATAAAAGAGGCAATTGCTTTCTAAAGGAATGACACCTGCACTGGTTAGACCCCGGTAAGAAACACACCCTGTTATGTTCTCCAGAAACCTAGCAGGTTGCTTTACATTCAGAGCTTGCTCCAAAGCTCTTTGAGTAACATCCTTTCTTAAACAAGAACAGAAGACACATTCATTCATTCTGGGGAGACAAATTTTACAGCTACATAAATGAAGAAAAGGAGTAGAAAAAGTGAGCTATGAAAGGAGACCAAGAATAGGGATACAGGTAGAGAAATCTTTTAAGTTTTCGATGCAAACTACTCAAAATATCAAAGATATTAGTTAGGTCTTTAGCCCTTACGTATTTCATATTCATAGGTCTGTGTCCAAGAGAGTAAATTATGGCAGCTTTTTCTTTTTGTCTGGGACTTAACAATGTGATCCAAATATGTACAATTCCATTAGTAGCTTTAAATATAGTTGACTGCTGTTATGCTTATGACTTTTCTGGCTGTGGTTAGCTAATTTATTTTT